ATGAAAAGTACATAAAACTTATGATTTAAAAAGAAAAAAAAAACTATAAAGAAAAAAAAAAACTATGAAAAAAAAACCCAACCAGCAAGTGAAAACTACACAAAACTCTTGACTTCTAAATTGCATGAAGGATACGAATGTCAAGAAAAACAAGACTTCCCTGACCGGGAATCGAACCCGGGCCGCGGCGGTGAGAGCGCCGAATCCTAACCACTAGACCACCAGGGAACTTGCACAACGCTTCTTCCTAAATATATTTGTTGTGTTAAAAATCTGCACTTAATTCCTCTAACCAGTAGGGGATAGAGTATTGCGTCTAAGCCACACCCACTTTGTTCTTGTTCTGAGTCCTGGTCCCTGAATCTATTTCCTGAAATTGAAGCAAATTCTCGGAAGCGCCGGGATGGCCCCTTAAGGAAAAAACCTATACCCTCCAAATCTAATCCTCTTCCTATTGCCATGCTGGAAAATATATCCTGGAAATTCTCATTCTTTACGTAACATGTAAATCTCTTTACCAAGACAAGTGTTGTCTGGACGCGTACTGTCCAGAGCCTTGTAATTTGCTTTATTATTTTATTAACCATTTTAGCTGCTCTTTCCAAATCTAAGTTCTGTCCCTCTCCGTCTTTCTTCGTTCTCTGTCACGCGGATGTTAAGTCCCTCTAAACATTTTACTAAATCTAACGATAGATTGCCACCAGCTGAGAGCGTTTCTCGGCGAAGAGCCGGAGCGACGCGCTGTCCTGGGTGCAGAGCGCGTGCTCAACAAATATGGGTGATGAAGGGTCACGTAGCCTCATAGCACGCGGTTCTATTTTATTTATTTGGCACACGCAGGCTAACGAGGCTGAGAGAGCTGTGGGTGGTATGCCTAGTGAAGGATCAGGACATCTGCCCAAGGCTCCAAGCAAGTCCTTCAAACCCACTGTGTTTGTTATCCTCCTACTTTCCAAACTGTGTTATTATCTGGGCAATTGCTTCACTTCTCCGCGTTATATACTAGACACGGCCAGGAAATGATGCAATTACCAAAGGAGTCAAGACACCTTACAGCCCAGCCTTAATTCAGAAACCCTCATAAAGTAGATGCAGAGGGCAGTAAGATATAACTCAACTTTGAAAATGTCAGCCGTTATAGTTGAAGAAATCTGACCCAAGAGACTTCGCTCCGCTGCAAGATGGAAGGAAGCTTAAGTAAGACATAAATTTGTAATGAACTTGCTCACAACATCCGCCGCCACTGTGACTTGCAGTCATCATCCATTACCACAAAATTAGGTGAGCCTGTGCTTGAATCTCGTTTCTTTTTTATTAAATAATAAACTCTCTTCTGCCTCTTTAGTTGCAGGATGGCTACTCGTATCCCTCCACACATGATCATCAGTATTTGCCTCCTGTGTCCCAACCGGCCTGAGTCAAGTAAGTGTATGAAAAGAGGTGTTTCTCTCTGCGCTAATTTTTTTTTTTTTTTTTGTATTTTTAGTAGAGATGCGGTTTCACCATGTTGGCCAGGATGGTCTCGATCTCTTGACCTCGTGATCCGCCCGCCTCGGCCTCCCAAAGTGCTGGGATTACAAGCGTGAGCCACTGCGCCTGGCCAGAAGACTGACGTTTTATAATTGATGGTCACAACTTTAAAAATTCATACTCAGTTATAGGTTTTTGTCTAATAAAAACATCACTGCTTAATTTATTTACAAAACATGGAGTCCATAGAGAGAAAAACAACAGGGGCCTCTTGATAGTAAAAGGATGAGAAACAGGGAAAACTTGTAAGTCAATGGACACTTCCTTCAGAAACTACATTCAAAACTTAAAAATTTTGTTAAAGAGTAAGCAACTGCCAAATTCTCCTAAGTGACTTCAACGTGTTACTTATACATCAGATATGTACATACATATTCCTATAATCAAGTAATTCTAAGTTTGGGAAAATATCATAAATAATAATAGTTATCTTTTGAAAATAAAGTGGGGCTCTAGATCAACCAGTGTCAGGAAGCAGCCAAGTCACACCCCACTGGGTGCTTCCTGGACAAGCGCAGTGCAGCTCCCACAGGGCCTCACACCCAACCTTCAATTTGCTTAAAAGAACTATCTCAAAAAATCTTAGCTATTTAGTCACAATTTGTCCTTGCCAGGGAACATGTTTTTCTTTTGCCTGATTTTCAATAACCTTAGATTGCAAAATCATAAAAGCACTCATCAAAGAACTGTGAGAGCAGCTCAGCTTCCCTGGAGATCTCAAACCATGTTCCTTTGATACAATGCAATCAGCTCTTTATACTTTAGGAACCTAATTTTCCCTTACTAAATGCTAAACAATTTACAAATAACACAATGGCTACAGAAAAAAAAAATCCAACATCTTTACATTCAAATCCCAAAGATATAAACCTGACGTCTAAATTAATACGTGCTTAGTGCAAAACTGGGCAATTATTCCACATTTGCAAGACAGTATAACATGACCACCTGCTGCTGAAATGCCAAAGCCACCACTGTTAACGCTTTGCTCCGCCTTCCAGAGAGGTTATTACAGCTTAAGCTGCGTCAACAACCCAGAGGAGGCTGCTATCTAGTTTATCTGTGTGGAAGGCCTGTAACACACTGTTAACAGAGTAGTTGCAGGCCCTTCCTTGGGATATTTTTCTGCGTATAAGAGTGAATGAACTCCACGGCCAGATCCTCCTAGTCATGTTGCAGTGCTGGTCATGGGACCGCAGAGGGAACAGCACCCAACTGGGGATGGGGAGCTCACAGGCACAGGCCCCGCAGCTGATGCAAACCTTCCCCCTCCAAGGTTCTCTCGAGTCTCTGCCAAGAGTCGGCTGGAGGGCCCAACTGCTATGTTCTTATTGCTGTAATGACTGCAATTTGGCAGCATCCAGGATGGTGTACCGGGAACGGGAGGGGGAAGGAGATGGTGGGCCCCTCTGTTAAACGCAACGCCAGAAGGGACACAGGATGAATTTATTGTGGCCATCGGTCCTGAGCTGGAAGGAAAGTCAAAGGGCTTTAAAGCTGGGGAAAAGCTCTAACTCCTGCTCTGCTGTCAAAGCCTTACTTCCCACGAAGAGTAGGGGCCAGGCGGGCCAACTGTAAGGGGGAAGCGGCCCGGGGTGAGGTAAGAGGACCCTCCTAGGTGCCGCTGCCAGGGTTTACAGTTGCTTTGTTATCTTTTCTTACAGGGTTACGACTCACTGATTAAAAAGAGGGACTTTTTCAAATACTTTGCACTTTTGATTGTGTATTATGGATACCAAGGAAGAGAAGAAGGAACGGAAACAAAGTTATTTTGCTCGGTAAGCATTCATTTTACAAAATTGTTATCAGTAATGTTTTTTCTTTTTTTTCCCTCTTTCCTAGACTGAAAAAGAAAAAACAAGCCAAACAAAATGCAGAGACAGCCTCAGCTGTAGCTACAAGGACTCATACTGGGAAGGAAGATAATAATACAGTAGTTTTAGAGCCAGACAAGTGCAACATTGCTGTGGAAGAGGAATATATGACTGATGAGAAAAAAAAGAGAAAAAGTAATCAGTTAAAGGAGATCAGGCGTACAGAACTAAAGAGATATTATAGTATTGGTGAGTATTCATGGCGTTACTGCAGTATTTTCAATTATTCATTTACATACAATTTATTCTTCAGATGACAATCAAAACAAAACACATGATAAAAAAGAGAAGAAGATGGTGGTTCAGAAGCCCCATGGGACTATGGAATACACTGTGAGTATAACCAAGGTGGTATAAATGTTTGTTTTATTGACTCTTACCTGTTTGATTATTCTAGGCTGGAAACCAGGACACCCTAAACTCCATAGCACTGAAATTTAACATCACTCCCAATAAATTGGTGGAACTGAATAAACTTTTCACACATACTATTGTTCCAGGCCAGGTAATTATACTCTTACTGGATATAACTCTAGAGTACTCACCCATCTGTTCTCTCCCATTCTCAGGTCCTTTTTGTGCCAGATGCCAACTCTCCTTCCAGTACCTTAAGGCTATCATCATCCAGTCCTGGTGCTACTGTCTCTCCTTCATCATCAGATGCAGAATATGATAAATTGCCTGTATGTATATTATGCACTGAAGTTCATTTTTATATTTGATTTTGAAATTTTTTGCTTTCACAAGGATGCTGACTTAGCACGAAAGGCCTTGAAACCCATTGAAAGAGTCTTATCGTCTACTTCTGAAGAAGATGAGCCAGGTGTGGTGAAATTTTTAAAAATGAATTGTCGATACTTCACCGATGGAAAGGTATATAGCAATGTAATTTGTTTCCTTTCCTTAAGTGATTCTGTCCTGTTGCTTTCTCCTGCAGGGTGTGGTTGGCGGTGTTATGATAGTGACTCCTAACAACATCATGTTTGACCCTCATAAATCTGATCCTCTGGTTATTGAAAATGGGTGTGAGGAGTATGGTCTCATCTGCCCCATGGAAGAGGTTGTTTCCATTGCGCTCTACAATGACATTTCTCACATGAAGATCAAAGATGCCTTGCCATCGTAAGACATTTATTTGTTTACCAGGAAAAAAGTCCATGTGCACCCACCATTTCTCCCCCAACAGTGACCTACCTCAGGATCTTTGTCCTCTGTACAGGCCTGGAGAATGGGAAGACCTGGCTTCAGAAAAGGATATCAACCCATTCAGTAAGTTCAAATCTATCAACAAGGAAAAACGACAGCAGAATGGAGAGAAAATTATGACTTCGGATTCCAGACCAATAGTACCTTTGGAGAAGTCCACAGGACATACACCTACAAAGCCCTCAGGCAGCTCTGTGTCAGAGAAATTAAAGAAACTGGACTCCTCTAGGGAGACATCCCATGGTTCTCCCACAGTGACTAAGCTCAGCAAGGAACCTTCCGACACTTCTTCTGCATTTGAATCTACAGCCAAAGAAAACTTTCTAGGGGAAGATGATGATTTTGTTGACTTGGAAGAACTTTCTTCTCAAACTGGTGGTGGAATGCACAAAAAAGACACCTTGAAGGAGTGCCTTTCTCTTGACCCAGAGGAACGAAAGAAAGCTGAGTCACAAATAAACAATTCTGCCGTGGAAATGCAGGTGCAGTCAGCCCTAGCCTTTTTGGGAACAGAGAATGATGTTGAACTGAAGGGGGCGCTAGATTTAGAAACCTGTGAGAAGCAAGATATAATGCCAGAAGTGGACAAGCAGTCTGGTTCGCCAGAAAGCCGAGTAGAAAACACACTGAACATACATGAAGATTTAGATAAAGTTAAACTCATTGAATATTACCTGACTAAGAACAAAGAAGGGCCACAGGTATCTGAAAATTTGCAGAAAACAGAATTAAGTGATGGAAAAAGTATTGAACCAGGGGGAATAGACATTACCCTTAGTAGTTCTCTTTCCCAGGCGGGTGATCCCATAACTGAGGGCAATAAAGAGCCAGATAAGACCTGGGTGAAAAAGGGAGAGCCCCTCCCGGTAAAACTGAACTCTTCTACAGAAGCAAATGTGATTAAAGAGGCTCTAGACTCCTCTTTGGAATCTACTCTGGACAACAGCTGTCAAGGTGCACAAATGGATAATAAATCTGAAGTTCAGTTGTGGCTGTTAAAGAGAATTCAGGTACCCATTGAAGGTAAGCTGTTTTTCTTTAATGCCTTTATATTCATTGAGGAACAGTTTTTTCGTGTGTGATTCAGATATACTTCCTTCAAAAGAAGAAAAAAGCAAGACCCCACCCATGTTCCTGTGCATCAAAGTGGGAAAACCAATGAGAAAATCCTTTGCCACTCACACTGCAGCCATGGTCCAGCAGTACGGCAAACGGAGAAAGCAGCCAGAGTACTGGTTTGCTGTTCCTCGGGAGAGGTGAGTATGGGCTACAATGGAAAGTCTGTGGGGTGTTAACATCTGTCACAAACGTGTTTTTCAGGGTGGATCATTTGTACACATTCTTTGTTCAGTGGTCTCCCGATGTCTATGGAAAAGATGCCAAAGAGCAAGGCTTTGTGGTGGTGGAGAAGGAAGAACTGAACATGATTGACAACTTCTTCAGTGAGCCAACAACCAAGAGCTGGGAGGTGAGCACTTGGGCAGGGTTAGACCGTCGTAGGTTATTTTTCTTGGCTTGTTTTCTCATTTCAGATCATCACTGTTGAAGAGGCAAAGCGCAGGAAGAGCACATGCAGCTACTATGAAGACGAGGACGAAGAGGTGCTGCCTGTCCTACGGCCCCACAGCGCGCTCCTGGAGAATATGCACATCGAGCAGGTGGGCTCGCCCTGGCCACCAAGGGTGGGGGTTTCTGTTTACATCTCTTCCTTTGGCTTTGTAGCTGGCCCGACGCCTTCCTGCAAGGGTGCAAGGGTATCCATGGAGACTGGCCTATAGCACGTTAGAGCACGGGACCAGCTTAAAGACGCTCTACCGGAAATCGGCATCACTAGACAGTCCTGTCCTATTGGTCATCAAAGATATGGATAATCAGGTGAGGCCTGTCCCTCTCATAAAGAATATTTTATGTAGGTAACATTTCTGTTTTCTTTTGACAGATTTTTGGAGCATATGCAACTCATCCTTTCAAGTTCAGTGACCACTATTATGGCACAGGCGAAACTTTTCTCTACACATTCAGCCCTCATTTTAAGGTACCTAGATAGGAGAAATATCCAACTCCCATGTCTGTTTTCTTTTTTGTGTTTCTTCCCCAAGGTCTTTAAGTGGAGTGGAGAAAATTCATACTTTATCAATGGAGACATAAGTTCTTTAGAACTTGGTGGTGGAGGGTAAGGTTTTTTTTGTTTTTGTTTTCTTATTGTTTACCTTTTTTTTTTTTTTTAACCTTTTCAGGGGACGATTTGGTTTATGGCTAGATGCTGATTTATACCACGGACGAAGCAACTCTTGCAGCACTTTCAATAATGATATTCTTTCCAAAAAGGAAGACTTCATAGTTCAGGATCTGGAGGTGTGGGCATTTGATTGAAATTCAGACTGCCTTAAAATATAACATTAAAAAGACTGGGTTCGATCAGCCCTCCTAAAGCTGGCTGGAAAAAGAAGCCCCAGCCCAGCCTGCCTCATCCCACCCCAATGCTTCCTTTCTGCCATCATCTCAGAGCATGATCACATTGCAGAAAGATTCTGGAAGGTCCATGTAGAGGGCAGACATTGAAGAAAGAAACTTAAAATCCAGGTTGTTGAAAAGACTTTGTACTCCCACTTCCTCCAAATCCATACAGTGAGGAATCAGAGTGTTTATAGATATATGAGTTGAATGCAATTTTTATTTTTGGTAACTGTGAAAAATAAGATACTGTGGATATATACATGCCTTGTGTATTTATCAGCATAATTTTCATTACCAAAATGTACAGCTATTATTTGCCATGGAAAAGGTTAGTCTCATTTAGAAAAATCGAAAGTGCACAGCACTTAAAGGGAATATATGAGGTTTTTTTTTTTTTAAAAAAAAACTTTTATTTATTATTTGTAGTATATTGTCTGAAATGTGTCGGCAGTTTTTTTTCTTTTAATGTGTCAAATCTTGAAATATTAAATGTATACATTTTGTGCTATGTTTTGGGAACAAATCTGTTTGATTTATATAGTTTTATATTGAATTTTTTTTGCCCTGATTGTTTAGGGTGATAGGTCTTAAGCAGCATATATCTATATATCTGTATGTGGGTATATAGAGATATATGTGTGTGTGTATGTATATGTACATATACATATATATGAGTGTATAATTCTAAATTTCTAAAAACTCATTATGAATGTTCATCAATTTGACTATTATAGGCCAGCTTTCCATTTAGTCAATAAAAGCGTACATTTTTAGTTACTTACCTTGAACATATTCGTGTGAAAAAGAATACATCATTTCTCACAGTCTTAAGTTGATATTTATAGAAATGAATACCTTTGTGAACCTAGACTTAGAACAAATCCTGCTTTTGAAAAAAAATGTTTTGCTTCTTACAAAATCATTTGTGTTAATAACAAAAACTTTATTTTCGGAGTGTTCTTTGTATAACTTTTCCAAGCTTTTACATTAACGAGCAGGCCTCTGTCTTAAAAGGGACTCAGTATATTAATTTCTGCATTTTTTAAATCAAATGAAAAACGTCAAATTGGACCAATTGTCTTGGTTTCTTGATTCATTTATTTGAGAAAAAAACAATACAAAGAAATGCATTCATATCAAAATTGGAATAGAAAGGAAAACCTATTTTTAAGATATCAACCTATTTTCACATCATAAAACATCTATTACATAAAATAAAGGTCCAGGCATAGTGGCTCTTGCCTGTAATCCCAGCACTTTGGGAGGCCGAGGCAGGTGGATCACTCAAGGTCACAAGTTTGAGACCAGTCTGGCCAACATGGTGAAACCCCATCTCTACTAAAAGTACAAATATTAGCCGACTATGTGGCGGGCACCTGTAATCCCACCTACTCGGGAGGCTGAGGCAGGAGAATTGCTTGAATCCGGGAAGCAGAGGTTGTAGTGAGCCAAGATCGTGCCACTGCACTCTATCCTGGGTAACAGCGAGACTCTGTCTTAAAAATAATAACAATAATAATAATAATAAAGACTTACTTAACCAATATTATTGATTACCAGACTTTTATGAAAGCCAAAGACTGCTTGCTAGTAGGAAAAAATTTCAAATAATAACCAAAGCTGAAAAATGGTCTGTCATAAATTATTTCCCCGGTAATTTTTGAAAGGAAAAATGTATAACAAGTACTATTTACATATCTGCATTTAAAAAAGCAATTCTTAGAATACTTCCTTTACATTATTCTCCTATTTTAGACATTTTGTGAAAGAGAACAAATTGTCCAGTGGCCTCCTGTCAGATCAACAATTATTATACTCCTTAATTCCATGCAAATTTAAATGAATGCTATAAAATTTTAAATCTGTAGCCTGGGTGTACGTTTCACTCAAGTTCTCCTACTGAGGACTCTTGACTAACAGCATACTGGCAGTTTCACCTTAACCTGCTCGTTAAATAATGTGTTGGTGTGAGATATCAGGAATGTCTCATGATATCACGTTTACCATTTACACCATCTGCAACCATATGCTATTAATAAAATGGAAAAAAACAAAATGGTCATTTTGCATATACTTCACTCTGACCTAGTTTAGTCCATGATACTATAATTGTGAGAGCATATCCAGATGCTGTGTTCTCTATGTAAAACAGTATTGTCCATTCAGAAATGTGTGACCCTTCATTTATGGATATTGACTATATGTAATGCAGTGCTATCCCAATATTTTCAATAAAGGACTTTATGCATTCAGTGATTTTCTTTCCCAAAGATTCATTCATCAGGTATTTACTGGGTACCAGAGTGTTTATTTTTGTGAGAGGATGGTGAAATATCCAAGACTAAACAAGGTCCAGAGCTCATGTTTTCACTGCTGCCCTGGAAACTCCCTCTTCATTCCCTGTAGCCACCCTCCTAATTGTCTCATCAGTTCACGGAAACTGCTCTCATTATGGTTACCAGAGACAACTCTTGGCTGTATCTACCAGTCTCTTCTAATCTTTCTAGCTGTGCAATGAATGACAACCTCCTCCTCTTAACATCTGTCTTAACCTACTTCATAATTTCCGTAAGGGACACTTTACTCTCTGATAAATTTTCTTTGGCATCCTGACACCTAGCCCCTAGATGTTGGGCTAGATGAAGACCCCAAGCAGTCTTCATTGCTTCATAATTCCTCAGTTCATAAGTCCATATCAAAGGACTTGGGTGGGAGGAGGCAACCAAATGTTTCTTCAGACTCTACTGAAAATGATTAGATGCATCCCCGTGCTACAAGCCACCAGAGACATCCTGCACTATTATAAGTATGTCTTCCCTTAATTTGATCTCCCTCTCCTTGATGCCTTTTAAAGTTTTAGAGACACATTGATATGGTTTGGCTGTGTGTCCCCACCAACATCTCATTGGAATTATAATCCCCACATGTTGAGGGAGGGACCTAGTGGGATGTGATTAGAACATGGGGGCGGTTTCCCCCATGCTGTTCTCATGATAGTGAGGGAGTTTTCATGAGATCTGTTTTAAAATGTTTGGCAGTTCCACCCTCACCCTCTCTTCTGCTGCCATGTAAGATGTGCCTTGCTTCCCCTTTGCCTTCTGCCATGATTGTAAATTTCCTGACGCCTACCCAGCCATGTGAAACTGTGAGTCCATTAAACCTCTTTTCTTTATAAATAACCCAGTCTCAGGTAGTTCTTTATAGTAGTGTG